AGAGGGTGGATCACTTGAGGTCAGGAGTTCAAGACCAGCTTGGCCAACATAGTGAAACCCCGTCTCTACTAAAAATACAAAAATTAGCTGGGCGTCGTGGTGCGCATCTCTAATCCCAGCAACACAGGAGGCTGAGGCAGGAGAATCACTTGAACCCGGGAGTCAGAGGTTGCAGTGAGCCGAGATCGTGCCACTATACTCCAGCCTGGGTGACAAAGTGAGACTGTGTCTCAAAAAAAAAAAAAAAGGTGGGGAGAGGGGAGGTAAACTCCAGTATTTTCAGGGTGTTTAGCTGTTAACCAGTTCTTCCCAAAGCATTAGCACAACAGGCAGTATCTTAGAATTTCAGATCTAAGATTATCTTAGAAATTCTGATAAAGCACAGAGGTTATCTAGTCCCACCCCTCACTTGATTTTATTTTTCATTTTAAAATTTTTTATCAAGACTGTAGTTGTATACAGGTTAAAGAATCAACTAGTTCCATAAGATTTATGTGGAAACAGCAGACTCAGGCCTCACTCCATTGTCTCCCTTTCAAGAGGCAACCTTTTTCTCTGTGCTTGCCCTTCCTAGAGTGGATCACGCTTGGAATCGAATCCACTTGTGTTCTTTCTTCCTGAATGTCTGGCTTCCCTGTAAGACTGTGTGAGCACAGAGACATCTACTGTGGGACCCACAGCCCATCCACAGTGCCAGATCCGCCATAGGTATCCACTATATATTCATTCTCTCCTTTCTTGGCTGAAAACCAGGCCACCTCGCTTGGCCAGCTCACTGCCAGAGCCACCAGCTCAACCTTGCGCCTACAACTCCCTGACTAGAGATGCAGAAAAGCTGGTTGTCCCCAAGTTCATGTTTACTTAACCAAAATCAAAGTCCGATAGTTGAATAGTAAGACAAGCTCAGCAGGCAGGACGTACCCAGCCACATTCTTATTTACAGTGCACACTGGCATGGCTGAAAACGCCTTTCCTTTATTCTCCGGCCATGGAGCTACGGTTCTCATTTCTGTTGAAGAAACAAAATCTTCTTTATAGGACCTTTTACTCCGATAGGGTTTCCAGAGGGCTCCACTGTGACTGCTTCAGAGCTGGGGGACATCGCCGTCTTAATTCACATGGTATCCTCGCAACTGAGGAAGAGGAGCCAAAAAGCACCAAAAGCAGAAACAAAACAACTCTGAAAAAGCATTCCTCAAAAGCCCTGTGCATTCAAAAAAGGCTTGGTTGGGTTATTTCCAGTTGTACTGTCGAGAAAAGAGCTATTTCTGTCTTTTAACTCTCAAATACAAAGATACTGCTCAGTGGGAATCAAACATTCCTAATTTTCATTTATTTATCTTTTCATTTTAATTTTGGATTGGGGGGGGTATCTGCGCAGCTCTGTTAGACGGAGTATATTGCATGGTGCTGAGGTCTGGGCTTCTGATGGTCCCGTCGTTCAAGTAGCAAACGCGCTGCGCGAAAGGTAGGTTTCCAACCCCCGCTCCTTTTGGAGCCCCTGCCTTAACTGTGTTTCCTGGATCTTTCAGCTAAGGCGGGTCTTTGGAAATTGCCTGCCACCCTTCCCACCAAAGTACTATCTGGCAATGACCACAGCTATGGCTGATGAGAGGAGGGACCAACTGGAACAATATTTGCAAAATGGTATGTATTTGCAGGGTTTTTTAAAAAACAGATGCTAACCTGGCTCACCGTCCATGTTTTTCAGTAACCATGGACCCAAACGTGTTGAGAAGTGATGTCTTCGTTGAGTTTTTAAAACTGGCGCAGCTGGTAAGCTTGCTCTTCTTTAATGGGGCCATCATGGAAATTTATTTTGCTTTTCTTTTGCTTATAGAATACATTTGACATCGCCACCAAGAAAGCTTATCTGGACATATTTCTGCCCAATGAACAGAGTATTAGAATCGAAATTATAACATCAGACACTGCTGAAAGAGTCCTAGAGGTAAGCTTTGTTTAAACTCCAGCTCCAGAACTCTTTTTCCCTTTCTGCTTGTTTCTGGTTAAAGGTGGTGTCACACAAAATTGGACTGTGTCGAGAGCTCTTGGGCTACTTCGGCCTCTTTCTCATTCGGTTTGGCAAGGAGGGCAAGCTCTCTGGTAAGAAGGAAGGAACAAATGAATCAGCTAGGAACCAGTAAGACCGGCTTTCTCCTTTCTCTAGTTGTGAAAAAATTGGCTGACTTTGAACTCCCTTATGTTAGTCTTGGAAGTTCTGAGGTGGAAAACTGTAAGGTTGGACTCCGAAAGTGGTAAGTAGGTTCTGAAAGTGACAGAGGCGTTTAGGAATGAATTTCACACTCCTGAATTTTGCAGGTATATGGCTCCATCCCTCGACTCCGTGCTGATGGACTGCAGGGTGGCGGTAGATTTGCTCTACATGCAGGTGAGGGTCACCAAGAGCTCAGACAGCACCGTACTGCTAATTTTACAACTTATGTTATTTTAAGGCAATACAGGACATTGAAAAAGGATGGGCCAAACCCACACAGGCACAGAGGCAGAAATTAGAAGCTTTCCAGAAAGAAGACAGTCAAACAAAGGTGAATCAAATATTGCTCCAAGAGAAATCCCTCCCCTCCCCCCACATCACCCTCTTTGGAGCAGTTTTTGGAGCTGGCCCGGGAGGTACGGCACTATGGATACCTGCAGCTGGATCCTTGTACCTGTGACTACCCAGAATCAGGCTCTGGAGCTGTTCTTTCTGTTGGCAATAATGAGATCAGCTGCTGCATCACCCTGCCTGACAGCCAGACCCAGGACATCGTTTTCCAGATGAGCAGGGTGAAGTGCTGGCAGGTCACTTTCCTTGTGAGTATCTTGGCACCTTGCTTTGCCCATGATTACATTGAATATAAAATATTTTCCTTTGTAGGGAACTCTGCTGGATACGGATGGGCCCCAGAGAACTCTCAACCAGAACTTAGAGCTCAGATTTCAATACAGTGAGGATAGTTGCTGGCAGTGGTTTGTTATTTACACCAAACAGGTGAGTTCTCAGGGCAGACCTTGAACACCCTCTTACAAGAGTTCTTTATTCCTGCATTTCTTAGGCTTTTTTGCTGAGTAGCTGCTTGAAAAAGATGATCTCAGAAAAGATGGTAAAGCTAGCTGCTGAGAATACAGAAATGGTGAGTGCTCTTATCTGTGTCTATTTTTCACTTGAGCTGACTGACATTTCACTAATCTATCTAGCAGATTGAAGTTCCGGAACAAAGCAAAAGTAAAAAATACCACATTCAACAAAGCCAGGTCTGTGAGTAAAATTATGTAATTGGTACATTTTACATTTCTGACCTCTCTGTTTACTTCACAGCAGAAAGACTATTCTAGTTTTCTATCAAGAAAAAGCAAGATTAAGATAGCTAAAGATGACTGCGTTTTTGGGAACATAAAGGAAGAAGATCTCTGAAGAAAGCTCTCATATTTTAAAATATCCTTGGAGGCTATCTCAAGACAGTGAAAGAACTTGGGGATTCAGGTGGGCTACCTACCATCAGTGGAGGAAATTTGACCTCTTCCCATTTTTTTGGCATTAACATGGACTGTATTCATCAAGGTATTATACCACAGCACTCTATGGAAATCTCAAGATTAGAAAAAAAAAAAGAACCAAGTTATAGAGTTAGTTTTTATTTTATTTTTGCACTTCGTCATGACAGTATAGAGTTTGTTTTTAATGTCTCATAAATGACAAGTGGCAAATTCAAATCAACTCATATAAAACTCATTCTATTTTTTCTCTAAAATAGATCTTTATATGGCTTCATGAAGTCTTTTATGTGTTTTGAATTTACATAAATGAAAGTCTCATAAAATATCATAAAGATATTTTGGATCGATTTCTAAAGATGTGACTCTTCAACGGAGGAGAATAGGGCTCTGAGAAATGGAATCACTGAAAAAGAAACCTGGGTTCTCTGATCTATCCACACAGAACTAGAGCAAGGAGGTGATGAAATACTGATCTCTTTCCTCACATAAGTCTGAGCCTACCAATATGGATGTACTCAAAGTGAAACGCTGCCCTGTTCTCTGCTTGACCATTGTTATAATTTTATTCTGTCCTTAGAGTACTGAAGGCAGTTCAATAATCAACATGCTATTTGGAATGTTTTAATTTGGAAAGCAATAAGGCTCTGCACCTGATATCAGATACCTTATAATTCTCTTAGCTTTAAAAATATGTATACTTTCTCACAAGGTTTTTCCTTATCTAGCTTCATTTCTCTCATGGTAATTAATGTAATTATGTATAGAATTAAGACCACAATAAGGGAGATGATCAGAGGAATCTGTATAGTGTAATTAGAAAAAGTACAATATTCTAATGTTCTAACTGGGTTGTATACCTAATTATATAATAAATACAAAATAATTCCAGTGAATATAAAATTTGTTGATTAAAATTCTGTGAATAATCTTTTTGAAATAT